AATCAGGGAAAGCACCTGACTTGACCTAATCAAAAGCATCAAGCAGTGAACTTTTTATTGAGATGAGCAACAACTCTAAGTTTCAACTTAAGCGTACCTAAGACAGGAGAACATGAGGTTGAAAGGACAGGCTCCTTTGGTGAGGATCCCTGGCTTTCAGCCTTAGGAGTCTAGATTTTATGCTGAAGGTAGTGGAGAACCACTGCAGAATTATATGTAAAGAATGACGCAATGAAAAGATAGCAGCATTTATTTACAAAATGGATAGAACGTAAGGTTTAGAAGCAGAGAAACTTGTTAAAACTTCTGCAACAGTTAAAACTGCTGCAACAGTGTGGAAAGCATGAGGGGACCATTGCCTGAAAGGGGACTGGGGCAGAGATACAAAGAACTTTTTAAAAAATGACCGGCTGGGCGCGGTGGCTCACGCCTGTAATCCCAGCACTTTGGAAGGCCGAGGCCGGTGGATCCCTTGAGCCCAGGAGTTCGAGACCAGCCAGGGCAACATGGTGAAACCCCGTCTCTACTTAAAAAAAAAAAAACAAAAAAAAACTCATAGGATTTGGGGGAAGGAGATAGTCAATCAGAAATGACTTCGAGATTACTGCCTGGAAGCTTTGAAAAACACTCACCTGGAGAGATACAGAATGTGAGAAGCATGCACGTTGAGGGGAAAGCTAATGAACTTACTTCCAGGAGCTAGTGAGGCGACGCTGATGTTTGGGTGGCCCAAGCTTCCCGCTTTCTTCCCTCCCCGAGCCCCGCAGAGTTCCATGCAGCAAGTCTTTCTCCAGCCCCTGGCCCCTCACAGGCGCCTCGACCTCCCCTCGCCCGTCCCCAGCCTCACCGGCTCTGGCCTACTTTTCTTCTCTTCGGTCCGCTGCGAAAGATGCTACGGCGAAGGCGTGAGTCAAGCGAATGGCGGGCCTAACACCCAGAATTCCACTCTTTCCCAAAATGCTGCGCGCAGGGCCCGCCTCCTTCCTTTCCCCAGTGTTGAGCGCGGTCTCGCCTCCGCTTCCTCCTCACTCCGCCTGCCGGCTGGGAAACTAGGGCACCAGTACGATAGTTCCGGCACCGGAAAAGAGGGCTGATGACTGGGCCCGGGGGCCGCCGCAACGACCCTTGGGGCCGGCAAAGAGCCAGAGAGGGTGCTCACACTTCCAAGCACCCCACACCAAGGACAGGCTGGACGGCAAGGCGGAGACGCGGGGCTTGGGCCCTCAGACCGGGGACAGCAGGAGGTTGGGCCAAGGGCCAGGACTTCCCGTCACAATTTCATTTGTTGATCCCGGCACCGCCAGGTAAGGGGGGCCCTGAGTGAGGCTAGGTATCTAGGGTCTGTGACCTCCCTCTGTTTCTGCACAGGGGACTTTGTGCAACTGCCTGTGCCCGTCATCCAGCAGCTCTACCACTGGGACTGTGGCCTGGCCTGCTCCAGGATGGTGCTGCGGTGAGTGGGGCCAGGGCTGGGGGCCCAGGTGCCAAGCTGAGCTCCCCAGCTCGTCTACCTGCAGGTACCTGGGCCAGCTGGACGACAGTGAGTTTGAGAGAGCCCTGCAGAAGCTGCAGCTGACCAGGAGCATCTGGACCATCGACCTGGCCTACCTGATGCACCACTTTGGCGTGAGGCACCGCTTCTGTACCCAGACCCTGGGTGTCGACAAGGGCTACAAGAACCAGGTGAGCGACCAGCCACCAGGCCTTCCCATGTGGTGGCCACTCCATCCCCCTCTTCTCTGTTCAGTCCTTCTACAGGAAGCACTTTGACACAGAAGAGACCCGGGTGAATCAGCTGTTTGCACAAGCAAAGGCCTGCAAGGTGCTGGTGGAGAAATGGTGAGCCCCCCAACTTTCCTACCTGCCCTTCCGCAGCACCAGCTGACCCCCCTCCCGCCCACAGCACAGTGAGTGTGAAGGACATCCAGGCGCACCTGGCTCAGGGCCATGTGGCCATCGTGCTGGTGAACTCGGGGGTGCTGCACTGTGACCTGTGCTCCAGCCCTGTCAAGTACTGCTGCTTCACCCCCAGTGGCCACCACTGCTTCTGCCGCACTCCTGACTACCAGGGCCACTTCATCGTGCTGCGTGGCTACAACCGGGCCACTGGCTGCATCTTCTACAACAACCCAGCCTATGCCGACCGTGAGTGCTGGGTGGGGTGGGTGAGGCAGAGTCACTGACCCCGTTCTGCCTTCCCCACCCCCAGCAGGAATGTGCAGCACCAGCATCAGTAACTTTGAGGAGGCCAGAACCAGCTATGGCACAGATGAGGACATCCTCTTTGTCTACTTGGACAGCTGACAGCAGGAGCCTGGTGCGCCTAGGCCCTCGGACCCCATCCCCACCCCAGCCGGGCCCGCTCAGGATGCCCTGGCCCAGGCTTGGGGCTGCTGGGGTTGGAATGTGGAACTGCAGCCTCAGCCCATCTGGCAGAGTCCCAGGAACTCGGAGACTGGCACAGCTGCTTTGTCTGCCAGTGCCGTGTGTTGTCATGTCACTCACCCCAAGCACCTGCTGGCTGCTGGAAGCATACCCCAAGACCCCAAGCCTTGACTCCAGCTGCGCCCACAGGAAGTCCAGTCCCGACAGTGCCCTTGTTGCCTTTGAGCCAGATCCATGGCAATGGTCTCCCCACAGACCGCAGGACTGAGCCTGGAGAGAGAAGTTGCTTGACGGATGCCACTTGTCAGGACAGTATGTGAGTGTCTGGAGACAGCATAGCTGACCCCAATCCCCCAGGGCTGAGGACCCCTCCAGGCCCCTCTCTCCTGGAAGTGCTGCATATGCCCCTGTGCCCAGTGGTTGATGATACCACCACCACCTGCCTACCCATGGGCCCAAGTTTCTGTGGCTCATTACAGGGCATCTGACCCCTGCCACCCAGCATAGACACACCTCACAGCTGCCCTGCCATGCAGAGCCCTGGCCGCTGGAGACTCTTAAAGCCCCCACAGCCCTCCAGGTCCTCCAGCTCTGTCAGATGGAGGGCTCTCGGGCCTAGATCCCACTGGTAGGCCTCGTGGCTGGCAGCAGTGCTCTGGGAATAAACAGCTGCCCTAGCCCCAGAGGGATCCCTGCACCCAGGAGGCCTCCTGACACCAGCCAAAATCCTGACAGCAGGGTCTGCCCTCTTGAGTGTGGGGAGCCCCTAGTCCTTTAAGGTTGGCTGCTAAGGCCTGTGCTCCAAAGCAACGGGCTGGGGCAGCCTGCAGCTGCCCACCCAACCTGGTCTTCACACCAGATTGCACAGGATACTGGGTCTTGTCTATCTTGATGGAGAAGAGGGGTTCCTGCCCAGGATCTTACAACACAGCAAGTAGCATAGAGCTCTTTCCTTCCTCTTTTTTGGGGAGGTTGGGGTCAGGGGTTGTTTCTTTGAGATTTAAGTTTTCATTTTTGAGGGGTAATCACCTTCAAGTAAAACAGTAATAGCAAGAGTGAAGGTACTTTGGAACCACTAACACCTCTGCACAGGGCAGTTAGCCAGCTCAAGTTCTTTTTCAGAGAAAGGGACTTGGCCAGTGGTTTAAGTACCTGCCCCTTCACCTCTCAGACGAGGCAGCTGACGAGGCAGCTGGCCCAGTCTTGGGAGTCTGCTCAGGACAGTGGTGGAGCTGGGTCTTGAACCCCAGTCTGCACCTAAAAAACTAAAGGAAATGGATTTTTTTTTTTTTTTTTGAGACGGAGACTCACTCTGTTGCCCAGACTGGAGTGCAGTGGCACGATCTTGGCTTACTACAACCTCCGCCTCCTGGGTTCAAGCGATCCTCCTGCCTCAGCCCCCCACTAGCTGGGACTACAGGCACATGCCACCATGCCCGGCTAATTTTTTTGTATTTTTAGTAGAGACCAGGCTTCGCCATGTTGGCCAGGCTGGTCTCGAACCCCTGAGCTCAGGTGATCCACCTGCCTCGGCCTCCCAAAGTGGGAAATGGGTCATTTTCAAAGGGGCAACAGTGATACCATCCCTGCACTCCTGGGTCCTGCTCTTCCAATGCCCAAGGCATGGCATGGTGGCAGCTGTGCCCCCGCCCATTGCTTTGGAGCACAGATGACTCTGGGGGCAGAGGTGGGCTCTGTTTAGGAGGGCAGTGAGACCACCCAGCCAAATTGCTTCTCAACCCTAGACAAAGCCTTTGGCCAAGAGGGAGGTGCTGTTAGTTGGGCAGCCCTTCTGGGTTTCAGAGACCGGTGTTGGCTCTAGACTGGTCTCATCTCCATTGCCTTAATGCCAGGTGGCCCAGGAGTACCCATGCACAGCAGCTGTGGGGTGTGGGCATCTTCAGGTGGTGTTCTGGTAAAATTGTTAGAATAGCTGTATGAAGGAAACCAGTGGGAGGAAATGAAGTTTTCAGGATGGTGGGATGTGATTTAGACAGTGCACATGCTGTTAGGGCTGTCACTAGGGAGTGGCCTTCATGGAGGGTGGTAACAGCACCTCAGTCCAGCCAAAATGTTTAGAAACACTCAGTCTCTGGTCCCAGAGGATGGCTTCTCAGGGCATGCCACAAGTTAAAGGTCACCTTCCTGAAAGATGAATGAGAAAGCTGCCCATTCTCAAGACTCATCTGCCTAGGGAGGGTCACAGAGGCAGGATGTAAGACACACTGTGTTGCATTCTTGCACAAGTCATGAAAATGGAGCCAGAGAGCCTGGACATCAGGGACTTTTGCCCACAGCACATGACACCGACAGCTGCCCAGCCTGTTCACATGCTGGGGACCAGCACAGCACCTGAAGCCATGTGGGACAGTTGGGCTTTGTTCATTCTAGCCACGGGGATGAAAGGGATCTTTTGCATTGCAGAGATTTTATATATATTTTGTTTGTAATGAGCCATTCTCAATAAACATTATTCTCACTGCAAAATGGTGGTAGCCCCTGGCTGGCCTTTATGAAGC